TATCCTTGGCTGCCAGTCTTTTTCTATCTACACTTTGAATATATCATCCCATTTTCTCAGGGCCTGTATGGTTTCTGCTGAGAAATCCACTGTTGTTTTGGTGGGGCTCCTTTGTAAGTGTCTAGATGCTTTTCTTTTGCTGCTTTAAGAATTTTCTTGTTGTCTTTGACTTTTGACCACTTTGCTATAATGTGCCATGGAGAAGACCTTTTAAAGTCATATTTGTTTGGGGATCTCTGAGCTTCCTGTATCAGAATATGTAAATCTGTTACTGGACTGGGGAAGTTTTCAGCTATTATTTTGTTAAGTAGGTTTTCTATCCTTTTGGTTTTCTCTGCTTTCTTGAACACCAAAAATTCAAATATTTGGTTGCTTTATGATGCTTCATAAGTTACATAAGGTTTTTTCATTCTCTCTTATCATTTTTTCCTTATATTTGTCTGACTGTGTTATTTCAAAAGAGCTATCTTTAGGTACTGAAATTCTTTCTTCTGCTTGATCTAGTTTATTGTTGAGGCTTTCAAATGCATGTTTTATTTCATTCAGTGAATTGTTCTGTTCCAATATTTTTGTTTATTTTATGATATCCATTTGTTAAATTTCTTTTTCATATTCTAGAATTTTTTTCCGATTTCTTTGTATCTGTGTTCTCTTGTCTTTCACTGATATATATATATATATATATATATATATTTTTTTTTTTTTTTTTTTTTTTTGCGATGGAGTCTCAATCTGTTGCCCAGGCTGGAGTGCAGTGGCATGATGTTGGTTCACTACAGCCTCTGCATCCTGGGTTCAAGTGATTCTCATGTCTCAGCCTCCCGAGTAGCTGAGGATTACAGGCACCCACCACCACACCTGGCTGATTTTTGTATTTTTAGTAGAGATGGTGTTTCACCATGTTGGATGGGCTGGTCTCAAACTGCTGACCTCAAGTGATCTGCCTGCTTCAGCCTTCCAAAGTGCTGGGATTACAGGTGTGAACCACCACACCCAGCTTCACTGAGCTTTTTAAATGTCATTACTTTGAATTCTATTTCTGGAATTTAATAAATTTCTTTGTCATTGGAATCTGTTGCTGGTGAATTGTTTTGCTTCTTCCAAGTTTTTGAATTTGCTTTTATAGACAGTGACTTTTTCTCAAAGATGTACCTATGATATTGGTTGGGTTGGCATGTTGGCATTGATTCTTGGCACTTGTAGTATTGTAGTCTCTGTATAATTCCTTTGGCTATAAACAGTATCACTGGTCTCTGATTTCCTCAGTGACTTAGGATATGGTTGTTGTTGGAGACTGTGGATCCTGGCAGTTGTAGCAGTGAGCTGGGTGAGTGGCTGGGTCCTTGGACCCCTGGGTAGTTAGTGTCACCTGTGTGATGGCAGTAGCAGTAGTAGAACAACCCTCTGGCTCCAAAGCATTCTGCATTGTTGTTGGTGGCTGTATTAGGCTGGGTGAGTTGGTCCCCTGTGCCACAGGTGTTGCATGCAGGTGGAAGCTAGCTGTGGTAGTAGTAGTACGTTGGGTGGGCTCATCTTTAGGTCTCTGGGAGAGTATTCAGGTGCCAATGGTGGTAGATTGGTCACAGCCATTCTTAGTACCCTGGATTGTATGCTTAGGCATAGGGGTGGAGTCTGGCAGGGCGGGCCTATCCTCAGGCCTCCTGGTGGTGTATGCAAGTGGTAGGCAGTAGTAGAGTGAACCAAGCCACCTAGTGGAATGCCCAGGTGGTGGTGGCAGTGGCTGTGATGTGGCCCAGCTGCGGGGGAGAGTGGGGTTGCTTTTACTGGCAGCAGTCGTAGACAATTGGCTGGGGAGCATGCACTTTGGCTCCAGGTAGTGGCTGCAGGTGGGGTAGCGTTTCCTCGGGGCACTTGAAAATCCATGGTGGCTCTGCTGCTGTGAATACCAGGGTTCTGCCAGTGGCTCATGGTTTGGCCTCAGCAGTGCAATGGAAGTTGCTGTGAGTGAGGGAGTCTGTATTTAGGGCTCGTGAAAATACACAGCAGTCCCACTGCTGGGAGTATTGTAGTTATTGCCAGTGGCTTACATTTTGGCTCTGACAACAGCAGTTAGCACTCGTGGTGTCTGTGGGTAGGGGACATCAGAGAGGTTGCAAGGATGTGGAGACAGGAGCTGTTGATCCCCATGGCAGGATGCGGTCTAGTAGAGTCTGGGATCTCAGGATAGTGATGTGCAAGTTGCTTAAGACTTGGGGGTGTGTGGAACCCAGCATGAATTTCCTCTTTGGAGCAATGCCATCATGTGATTTCCAAGTAGTTCCTCTGTCAGTCGCATGGTCCTAAAGGGTTGAGGCGCTCTCCTATGGCTAGGATTGCAGGAGTCCTTGATAGTAATGTGGACCACTTGGGGTGTTTCTCTTGCCCTTTACCCACGCTGAAGAGCCTCTCCAGGCTCCCAGCTGATTCTGGCTGAGCAGGCTGCCCTGATTTCCTCTCCTTCCTTGCCTTAGGTGTTCCTTGTCACTTCTTGTTGAATTCAGTGTTCTCTCTTACATGATCTATTCTAACTATGATTGTCAACTTGTTATTTTGGTTCTTCTTTATGGAGGAGGCAAGTACCAGATGCCTACAGGCATTCTTCTGTGCCTCCGACTTCATATTTTTTTTGATGCTACTCTTATTATAAATGGTCTACCCCAGATCCAGACACACACAGGTGTCTTATAATGGTCTACCTACCCCAGGTCCAGACACACACAGGGTAGACACTGGGCAGATGTTTCTTTGAAGAACAAGTAAATGAATAAAATATGTAAGTGGAAAGTATTAATGTAATAATGGGTCATGTCTGCTCATTTTCAGGATTCTTTTCTCAGAATTCTACAAACATGGAAGTGGGGGTAGAGAAAGCAAATGGATAATGTAATGCAGGGTTGAGAATTGGTGGGAAAATGAGTGGTTTTGAACCTCAGGAAAAGGCTAGGTAGAGAGGTGAGATAGGGATGTGGGAAAGAGCAAAGATCAATAACTAATCAAAAAGCAGTTTTTTTTTGTTTTTTTCTGACAGACTTGAGCCATACTTCTAATTCTGTGGGAGCTGGCACTTTTCAGTTTGTATTAGTCCATTCTTACACTGCTATAAAGAAATACCTGAGACTGGGTAATTTATAAATAAAAGAGGTATAAATGGCTCATGATTCTCTACAGGATATACAGGAAGCATGGCTGCGGAGGCCTCAGGCAAATTACAAACATGGTGGAAAGCAAAGGAGAAGCAGGCATGTCTTACATGAGTGGAGCAGGAGGCAGAGGGCTGGGGGCAGCTACACACTTTTTACACAACCAAGTCAAGTGAGAACTGTATCACGAGAAGAGTACCAAAGGGGGAAATCCACCTCTGTGATCCAATCACTTTCCACCAGACCCCACTTCCAAAACTGGGGATTATAATTTGACATGAGATTTGGGCAGAGACACAAATCCAAACCATATTATTCTGTCCCTGGCCCCTCCCAAGTCTCAGGTACTCACATTCCAAAATTCAGTCATCCTTCTCAACAGTCCTCAGAGTCTTAACTCATTCCAGCATTAACTTACAAGTCCACAGTCCAAAATCTCATCTGAGACAAGGCAAGTCCCTTCTGCCTATAAGCCTGTAAAATAAAAAATGGGTTAGTTATTACTTCCAACATACAGTGAGGGTACAGGCACTGGGTAAATACTTCTTTTCCAAAAGGGAGAAATTAGCCAAAAGAAAGGGGCTACAGGCCCCATGTAAGTTTGAAACCCAGCAAGGGAGTCATTAAATCTTAAAGCTCCAAATAATCTCCTTTGATTCCACATCTCACTTCCAGGGCACACTGGGGCAAGGGGTGGGCTCCTAAGGTTGGGAAGCTGCACCTCTGAGGCTTTGCAAAGTAAAGCCCCTGAGGCTGCTTTCATGGGCTAGTGTTCATGCACCTGCGGCTTTTACATGTGCATGGTACAAGCTCCTGGTTGATCTACCATTCTGCAGTCTCGAAGACAATGGCCCTCTTCTCACAGCTCCACTAGGTAGTGCCCCAGTGGGGCTCTGTGTGAGGGATTCAACCCCAGATTTCCCTTCAGTACTGCCCTAGTAGAGATTCTCCATGACGGCTCTGCTCCTGCAGCAGGGTTCTGCCTAGACATTTAGGCTTTTCTACACATACTCTGAAATCTAGGCAGAGGCTCCCGAAGCCTTAACTCTTGCACTCTGAACATTGGCAGGCTAAACACCTCATAGAAACACCAAGTTTTATGGCTTGCACATTCTGAAGCAGCAGCCTGAGCTGTATCTGAAGTCCTTTCAGCCACCCCTGGAGGCAGAGGGGTCAGGATATGGGGAGCAGTGTCTTGAGCCTGTGCAGGGAAGTGGGACCCTGGTCCCTGTTCATGAAACCATTCTTCCTTCTTAGACCTACATGCCTGTGATGGAAGGAACTGCTGCAAAGGTTTCTGAAATGCTTTGAAAGTCTTTTCCCCTTTGTCTTGGCCATCAGCATTTGACTATTCTTTACTTATGCAAATTTCTGTAGCTGGCTTGAACTCCTCCTCCAAAAAGGCCTTTTCTTTTCTACCACATGGCCAGCCTTCAAATTTTTCAAACTCGTACACTTTGCTTCCCTTTTAAATATAAGTTTCAGTTTCAGGTCATTTCTTTGCTCACGCATATGAACATAGGTTGTTAGAAGCAGCAGGCTATATCTTGACTGCTTTGCTGCTTAGAAATTTCTCCTGTCAGTAACCTAAACCATCACTCTCAAGTTCAAAGTTCCACATACCCCTAGATGCCTCCAGGCTCTTTGTTAATGCATAACAAAAATGACCTTTACACTAGTTCCCAAGAAGTTCCTCATTTTCATCTGAGACCTTCTTAGCTGGGATTTCATTGTCCATATCACTATCAGGATTTTCAAAGCAACCGTTCAACAAGTCTCTAGGAAGTTACAAATTTTCCTCATCTTCCTGTCTTTTTCTCAGCCCTCCAAATTGGTCCAACCTCTACCTGTTACCCAGTTCCAAATGCAAATTCACATTTTCAGGTATCTTTATACCAATGCCCCTGTCCTTGTTACCAATTTTCCATATTAGTTCATTCTTGCACTGCTATAAAGAAATACCTGAGACTGAGTGATTTATAAGGAAAAGAGGTTTAATTGACTCACAATTCTACAGGTGTACAGGAAGCATGGCTAGGGAGGCCTCAGGAAACTTACAAGCATGGTGGAAGGCAAAGGGGAAGCAGGCATGTCTACATGGCCAGAGCCAGGAGGAAGAGAGAGAGGTGGGAAGTGCCACAGACTTTTTAAATAACCAGATCTAGTGAGAGCTCTATCATGAAAACAATACCAAAGGGGGAAATCCACCCCCATGATCCAGTCACCTCCCACCAGGTCCCACCTCCAACACTGGGGAATCACAACTTGGCATGAGATTTGGGCAGGGATGCAAATCCAAATTATATCACAGTTCTTTCTGGAACGTTGCTCATGTAGCTTCCTACATATGTGCAACTATCCTCCTCTTTTTCTCCTCATACCTGCCTACCCCCTCTGTTCATATTCCCCTCTCAAAATCTCTTTCTGTTTTTCTTTTCTTAGTGACTTTCAAGATGTCCTTTTAACTAGGAATAGAACCTGTCAGATATGCTAACATAACTGTATCTGCTTTCAAATTGTGTGACCTCTTGTTGATGGTGAGCAACATATTTTCAACTTCTGTGAGTGACAGTAGAGTAAAATTCTGATGAGCTGAAGTCAGACTACGCATTTTTGGAAAGCAGCTAAACCTCTTTGAGCCTCCAGGAAGACGTCCTCTCTCTATCAAATGCGGACTTTTAGAAATAATACTCTCTCAGCCACGTATGCCACCCAGTATTATTATCACGTGCCATTACTGTTTGGTAGTTATTTATGTTCATGTCATCTTGGCTAGATTGTGAACTTTTAAAAGGCAAGCCTTCTGCCTTTTACCTTTATATTCCCATGCATGCTTTGTATGCTTAAGTGGTTAGCCACTTAATATATTTTAAAAGAGATAATGTATCCATGTTATTGAGTTAAAATAATCCATGGAAGGCATCTATTACAATGATTGGCATATAGTAGATATTTAGTCAGTTATATTAGAGCACTCAGTCAATATGGGGAATTTTGCTTCATTTCCTCCTCTTTAATTGATTCTCCCATTTCACATACATTGTCCTTCGGCTGATTTTAGGAGCCTATTTATTTATCTGCCTATTTTTCATTTTGAAGTATTTTTTTTGACTTTCAAAGAAGACACAAGAATAGCATAAGGAAATCCCACATTCCATGGATGTATGCTTAGTATATTGTATCAAGGAGGCACAAAACATCCCTTTACTGGTGGTGTTAATTTTGATCATTTGATTAAGGTGGCATCTGTCAGATCTTTCTACCATAAAGATGCTATATTTCATGCTGTTAATAGAGAAAAACCCTAGGCTGGGTAATTATAAAGGAAAGAGGTTTAATTGACTCACAGTTCCATATGGCGGGGGAAGCCTCACAATCATGGCAGAAAGCAAATGAGGAGCAAAGTCACATCTTACATGGCAGCGGGCAAAGAGAGCATGTGCAGGGGAACTCCCCTTTGTAAAACCAGCGGATCCCATGAGACTTATTCACTATCATGACAAAAGCACAAGAAAGATCCACCCCCCATGATTCAGTTACCTACCATCAGGTCCCTCCCACAACGTGTGAGAATTATGGGAGCTACAATTCAAGATGAGATTTGAGTGGGGACACAGCCAAACCATATCAGATACTTTTTTTTTTTTTTGAGACGGAATCTTGCTCTGTCGCCCAGGCTGGGGTGCAGTGGCACGATCTCAGCTCACTGCAACCTCTACCTCCCGGGTTCAAGCGATTCTTCTGCCTCAGCCTCCTGAGTAGCTGGGACTACAGGCTCCCACCACCACACCCAGATAATTTTTGTGTTTTTAGTAGAGACAGGGTTTCACCATATTGGCCAGGCTTGTCTCGAACTCCTGAACTTGTGATCCGCCTGCCTTGGCCTCCCAAAGTGCTGAGATTAGAGGTGTGAGCTGCTGCGCCTGGCCCAGATACTATGTTTTTCCATTGTAGTTCATAAGTGTCTGGTGGGGAAATACTGTAAATATCTTGCTTCTCATCACATTTTTACTAAGTTTAGCCCAGTTTAGCCAGTTTATTAAGTTTAACAGTCCATTGATGATTGTTTCCTGAAACAAATTATCATACAGTTTACCATGTAGTGACTTTTCTATTCACATCATTCCTTCTATATCTATTAGTTAGCATTTTACCATAATAAAGAGTTTTTCTTTCCTCTTCATTTAGCTTTGTATTCATTTGTTAACTTACATTAGTATAGACTCATGGAATCTTATTTTGTTAAATTGATTATGCATCAAAATCATCATTTTGTTTATTTGTTTTTTTTTCTTAAATTGTGCAGATGGTAAAATTGGATGGGTGGCAGAGATGGCTTTGAGTACTCTTGTTTCAGTTTGGGGGTGTGCCAAACAGCAGGCCCAGAGGATAAGCATTCATGTGGTTTACACCAGTTTAACAAGGACCAACATGAAAGAGAAAATAGTTGTAGATTACTCTGAAATATATTGTTTCCTCTGTGTTTCAGGAAATAAAAAGGGTCAGTTGGAGGTAGTTTAGTCACTAAGGCCACTGCAACTTCCTCTCTTAACTCTTAGCAGCTGGAGATGTTTTGCTGTAGACACACAGTTTGAACATAAAAGGTAAAGGAGAGTCAGTATCGCTGTGTTGGCACTTTTAAATTAATGGTGTCTTTTGTCTTCGCAGGGACTTCAGTACTAGTGCTAATAACATCCAGATTGATAAAACCAAGCCTTTGTGGCACAACTATTTCTTATGTGGACTTAAAGGAATTCAGGTAAATTGGTTTATAAGGCACTTACTACCAGTATTACTGTTGCTGTTTTTCCTTATATTCTTAGGAACACTTTGGTCTTAGTAACCTGACTGGAATGAACTGCCTGGTAGATGGAAATATCCCACCAAGTTCTGGCCTCTCCAGCTCCAGTGCTTTGGTCTGTTGTGCTGGCTTGGTGACGCTCACAGTGCTGGGAAGGAATCTATCCAAGGTAACTACCTTTGATAGGAAACCTCATAGAACCTCACAGTACAAATCAGTTTTTACCTTTCCAGGTGGAACTTGCAGAAATCTGTGCCAAGAGTGAGCGTTACATTGGCACTGAAGGAGGAGGCATGGACCAGTCTATATCATTTCTTGCAGAAGAAGGAACTGTAGGTAGCATTCCAAGTAGGAACCATTCAGATTATATTTCTCCTTTCATTTTTCTTCTAACAGGCCAAGTTGATAGAATTTAGTCCTCTGAGGGCAACCGATGTAAAACTCCCAAGTGGAGCAGTGTTTGTGATTGCCAACAGTTGTGTGGAGATGAATAAGGCAGCAACTTCCCATTTCAATATCAGGGTGATGGAGTGTCGGCTGGCTGCGAAGGTATGAACTTGGCAGGCTAGTGAAACTTGAAGAAACTGACCATTATCTTGATTTGAATTTGCAGCTCCTGGCTAAATACAAAAGCTTGCAATGGGACAAAGTACTGAGGCTGGAGGAGGTGCAGGCTAAACTAGGGATTAGTCTAGAAGAAATGCTGTTGGTCACAGAAGATGCCCTTCATCCTGAACCCTATAACCCTGAGGAGATCTGCAGGTGTCTGGGAATTAGCCTGGAGGAACTCCGAACCCAAATCCTGAGTCCAAACACTCAAGATGGTGAGTTGGCTGGAGAAAGTATGATATATGTTCTATTGAGCCTCCTTCTCTTTTCTGTTAACAGGGATCATACTGCACATCCCTCAGTGCTGTGATGAGAACTTTATGAGGTAGTACTTTTCTTTCTTTCTTTTTTTTTTTTGATCTCAGCTCACTGCAACCTCTGCCTCCCAGGTTCAAGCAATTCTCCCACTTCAGTCTCTCAAATAGCTGGGATTACATGCACCCACCATCATCATGCCCAGGTAATTTTTGTACTTTTAGTAGAGATGGGTTTTAACCTCCTTCCCCATCCTCTTCCTTCCTCAGTGCTCATCTTCAAACTCTATCAGCGGGCAAAGCATGTGTACAGCGAGGCTGCGCGAGTGCTCCAGTTTAAGAAGATATGTGAAGAAGCACCTGAAAACATGGTCCAGCTGCTGGGAGAGTTGATGAACCAGAGCCACATGAGCTGCCGGGACATGTATGAGTGCAGCTGCCCCGAGCTGGATCAGCTGGTGGACATCTGTCGGTGAGGCAGCCTGGTGGGGGCCAAGGGATGCCAGGTTCTAATATTTTTTTCCTCACTGTTTTAGGAAGTTTGGGGCTCAAGGGTCACGACTTACTGGAGCAGGATGGGGAGGCTGCACAGTATCAATGGTACCTGCGGACAAGCTGCCCAGCTTTCTAGCAAATGTGCACAAAGCTTATTACCAGAGGAGTGATGGAAGCTTAGCACCGGAGAAGCAAAGTTTGTTTGCTACCAAACCTGGAGGTGGGGCTTTGGTTTTGCTTGAGGCCTGAAAATATCTTAGTGAGTTTAATCTTGGTTTTCTTAGGTGCTTTGGAAATACCAGCCAGCTCATGCATCTTAAGATAATATAAAATCAATGGACTCTGACCTCCAAAATTGAAGAGAACACGATTAAACTCTGGACCAGTACTACTATAGTGCGACTGTAAGAGGAAGAAAATAATCAAGACAACGATTACTTTTGTGTTTCTAAAAAACTGTGAATAAAATATAACTTCATATTTAGCATAAAGTTACCATTTGATATATTAAAATAAAGGAAATTCTACAAAGCATCTTCTTAATTAGAGGAATTTACCAAAGTATG